GTGGATCACCTGAGGTCGGGAGTTCGAGACCAGCCTGACCAACATGGAGAAAACCTCTCTCTACTAAAAATAGAAAATTAGCTGGGTGTGGTGGCACATGCCTGTAATCCCAGCTACCCGGGAGGCTGAGGCAGGAGATGGGGTCTTGCCATCTTACCCAGGCTGGTCTCGAACTCCTGGGCTTAGGCAGTCCTCGTACCTCAGCCTTCTAAAGTGCTGGGATTACAGGTATGAGCCACTGTGCCTGGCCAAGAAAGCATTTTTCTTTTTTTTTTGAGACGGAGTCTCGCTCTGTTGCCCAGGCTGCAATGCAGTGGGGCAGTCTTGGCTCACTGCAAGCTCTGCCTCCCGGGTTCACGCCATTCTCCTGCCTCAGCCTCCTGAGTAGCTGGGACTGCAGGCGCCCGCCACCATTCCTGGCTAATTTTTTGTGTGTGTATTTTTAGTAGAGACGAGGTTTCACCGTGTTAGCCAGGATGGTCTCGATCTCCTGACCTCGTGATCTGCCCGCCTTGGCCTCCCAAAGTGCTGGGATTACAGGTATCAGCCACCATGCCTGGCCAGGGCATTTTTTTTTTTTTTTTAGTGCTCCAAAATCCAAAAGCATTTTTAAAACTTTACTCTTTTTAAATATTAGAGATGGGGTCTTGCTATCTTGCCCAGGCTGGTCTTGAACTCCGGGGCTCGGGCAGTCCTCATACCTCAGCCTTGTAAAGTGCTGGGATTTACAGGTATGAGCCACTGTGCCTGGCCAAGAAAGCATTTTTTTTTGAGACGGAGTCTCGCTCTGTCGCTAAGGCTGGAGTGCAGTGGTGCGATCTCGGCTCACTGCAAACTCCGCCTCCCAGGTTCAAGCAGTTCTCCTGCCTCAGCCTCCCGAGTAGCTGGGACTACAGGCGCGTGCCACCACACCCAGCTAATTTTTTGTATTTTTAGTAGAGACAGGGTTTCACAGTGTTAGCCAGGATGGTCTCGATCTCCTGACTTAATGATCTACCTGCCTCAGCCTCCCAAAGTGCTGGGATTACAGGCATAAGCCACCCTGCCTGACCAAAAACATTTCTTCTTGTTTTGAGAAGCTTCTGGGCTCCAGAGACAGAAGATGAGGAAGTTTTATTTTCCAATCCAGCAAATTCTAGGCTCTCAATATTCTCAGTTCTTTGCAAACTGTGCAGTTCTTTCTTCTGCATATCTCTCATGTTACTTTATCATAGTTAGTTTATCAAACTATTCAGCTAACAGCGAAATGGCCTCCCATAGACTTCACAAACTCCATTCACAGCATCAACTTGGCAGCTCAATCTGCTTGGCTTCTCTGATTGATGGCTCTTCTCTGATCCTCCAACTCCTTCTTCTAGACCTTCACCTCTCTAGATCTTCCCATGGTTTCATTATGGTCTAATTCTTGTAACTCCTGTTCCCTAACACTCAGGTGACTTTGCTGTCCTGACTGAACCTTGCTTAATACAGAAATTTATACTCAGAAATGCAATGCAATAATAAAAACCTAGAATGTGGCACTGACTTTAGGATCAGGTAGCAGGCAAAGGCTGAACGGGTGTCAAGAAGCCTGTTGGTGGAGGCTGGAACAATGGGGGAAATTGCTACTAGAATCTGGGAAAAATATGACCCATGTCATGTATTAATACATGTAGACTAACTGGCAAAAATATGACCATTGGTAACAACTGGTATATCTAAGGAGATTTCTAGGCATTGTTTTGGGGATGTGAATTGGCCTCTGAACAAGGAGTTCCTGGGGTGGTATATGGGAAGCTGTTATCTGAATAGCTACTGTCTCTGATGCTTAGCCAACAGTGGTTTGAGGCCACTGTTGGTCAGCAAGGCCAGCGTTCGGGAAGAAAGCCAGACATAGAGCAGAGGACAAAGTGGATTCTGACAGACATTTCTGAATCTGTCTCTGAGTGTGAAAAGATCATGAAAGTCATCAAAGTGTATTCATCATGCCTCACTCTGCTTTCCAAAATCTTGTTCCATTTTTGTCCCGCTCCTAACCCAAACCATGTAGAGAAAAGATTTCTGGGAAACACTGTTACTACCGTAACCAAATTGACTCAGTAAAATCTGTCACAGAACCACATCAAATATTGAAAATTTAAAATTGACAACAGTGTGAAATTTGTTTTTAAATCATTTTTATTATAAAATATGCATAAGATGTACCACGTAAAGCAATTTCAAGTGTACAGTTCAGTGACATTAAGTACATTCACATTGTTATGAAACCTGTCACCACCATCCACATGTAGAACTTTTTTCATCTTCCCAAACTGAAACTTCTCTAACCATTAAACAGTAACTCCCCATTCCCTCTCCCCTTTTAGCCCCTGCCAACCACCACTATCCTTTCTCTTATGAATTTCACTACTGTGGGTACCCTTTGTAAGTGGTACTTTTGTGACTGGTTTATTCCACTTAGCATAATGTCTTCAGGGTTCATCCATGTGTCAGAATTTTTTCATTTTTAATACTAAATAATATGTAATATATGTTTTTATGTAAATTTTATATAATCATAAAACAACATAATTTTAATATTTTATGTTTATACATTTAATACTTTAATGTTTTATCTGAATAATTTAATTCTGTATGTAATAATTGCTTTTTAATACTAAATATTCCATTTTATGTAAAAAGCACATTTTGTTTATTCATTCATCTGTTGGACACCTGAGTGACTTCTGCCTTTTGGCTGTTGTGAACCTGCTTTCAGTTATTTCAGATATGTACCAAAATAGGAATTGAAGAAATAGGAATAAGAATAGGAATTGCCGGATCATATGAAAATTCTGTTTAATTTTTTAGGGAACTGCCATACCGTTTTCTGTAGCAGCCACACCATTTTCCATTCCCATGAGCAATGCAGCAATGTCTCTTAAGGTTTCCAATTTCTCCACATTCTCACCAACACTTGTTACTTTCTGGGTTTTTTTTTTTTCCAAGATGGAGTCTCACTCTTGTTGCCCAGGCCGGAGTGCAGTTGCGTGATCTTGGCTCACTGCAACCTCCGCCTCCCGGGTTCAAGCAGTTCTCCTGCTTCAGCCTCCGGTGTGCTACCACGCCTGGCTAATTTTTGTATTTTTAGTAGAGACAGGGTTTCACCATGTTGGCCAGGCTGGTCTTGAACTCCTGACATCATGATCTGCCCGCCTTGGCCTCCCAAAGTGCTGGGATTGCAGGCCCACCTCTGTTGTTTGTTTTTGAGACAGGATCTTGCTGTGTCACCCACGCTCAGGCTGGAGTGAAGTTGCATAATCCTGGCTCACTGCAACTTCCACCTCCTGGACTCAAGCCATTTTCCTGCCTCAGTTTCCCAAGTAGCTGGGACTACAGGTACAAGTGCGTGCCGCCACGCTAATTTTTTATATTTTTTTTGTAGATATGGGGTTGGCCAGGCTGGTTTCAAACTCCTGAGCTCAGGCGATCAGCCCGCCTCAGCAGCCTCCCAAAGTGGTGTGGTGGGATTATAGGCGTGAGCCACTGCGCCTTGCCAGATTTTTTGTTTTAGAAAATAGCCTTCCTAATGATTGTGAAGTGGTATCTTGTGGTTTTGATTTGCATTTTTCTAATGATTAGTGATGTTTAGCATCTTTTCATGTGCTTATCGGTCCCTTGTATATTTTCTTTGGTGAAACGTCTGAATATTCAAGCCTTTTGCCCATTTTTTAGTTGGATTGTTTTTTGTTTGTTTTTCAGTTTGTAGGATTTCTTTATATACTCTGGGTGTTAACTCCTGAGATAGATATTTGCAAATATTTTCTCCTAATGTGTAGGTTGTCTTTTCATTCTGTTGATAGTGTTGTTATTGTTTCTACTGAGAGGTGTTTTTTTTGTTTGTTTTTTTGTTTTTTTGTTTTTTTTTGAGACAGAGTCTCACTCTGTTGCCCAGGCTGGAGTGCAGTGGTTTGATCTCAGCTCACTGCAACCCCCACTTCCAGGGTTCTAGTGATTCTCCTGCCTTAGCCTCTGAGTAGGTGGGATTACAGGCGTACGCCACCACGCCCGGATAATCTTTGTATTTTTAGAAGAGACAGGGTTTCGCCATGTTGGCCAGGCTGGTCTCAAACTCCTAACTTCAAGTGATCCACCCACCTCAGCCTCCCAAAGCGCTAGGATTACAGGCATGAGCCACTGCTCCTGGCCTTATATGCCATCTTGAGAAGGCTAAGGGATGCCCGAATAGCTAGTAAAACATTATTTCTGGGTGTGTCTGTGAGGGTGTTTGTGGAAGAGGTTAGTATTTAAATCAGTAGACTGAGTAAAGAAAGATCCGCCCTCACCAGTGTGGGCCAGCATCATCCAATCAGCTGAGGGCCTGAATAAAACAAAAAGGTGGAGGAAGGGAGAATACTGCCTCTCCTTGAGCTGAGACATTCATTTTCTCTTTTCCTTGGACATCAGAGCTCCTGTTCTGGCCTTTGGACGCTGGTAATACTGCCTCACCTCCACTTCTGGTTCTTAGTTAGGCCTTTGGACTCTGACTGGATTACATTATAAGCTTTCTGTGAGACAGTTCTTATAATAAATCTCTTCATATGCATATGTATGAGAAGAGTTTATATATATGTAATTGTTTCTGTTTCTCTGGAAAACCTGAACTAATACTTTGTTCAAAAGTTGAGGCAAAATAAAAACGTTTCCAGATAAGCAAATACTGAGAGAATTTGTTAGCAGGCTTGCCTTACTAAAGGAAGTACTTCAAGCTGAAATGAAACGCTATGGTACCAGATGGTAACTTGAAGAAAAAGAAGAGCAGAAGTTAATTTCAGAGGTAAATATGAACGACAATAAGTAAATGTTTCTTAACACTTGACACTATGATTTTGTTTTTGCAGATGTTCTCAAATAGTGATGAAGCTGTAATCAATAAAAAACTTCCCAAAGAACTCCTGTTACGGTAAGTCTGAATGCTAATTTTATGGGTTTTTTATAAAATTTGTCTTTCTCTCTTTTCTTTTTAGGATATTTTCTTTTCTAGATGTTGTTACCCTGTGCCGCTGTGCTCAGGTCTCCAGGGTAAGTATTGTTGGCATAGTTACAGGGGGACCCTGCTCATTCTGTCTCTTTTTCTTTAAAATAGGCCTGGAATGTTCTGGCTCTGGATGGCAGTAACTGGCAGCGAATTGACCTATTTGATTTCCAGAGGGATATTGAGGTATAATTATGTGGTGTGTGGCCCCAGTTTTCTTATCTTTTTGTTTGCCTGTCTCATTTTACAGGGCCGAGTAGTGGAGAATATTTCAAAACGATGTGGGGGCTTTTTACGAAAGTTAAGTCTTCGTGGATGTCTTGGAGTGGGAGACAATGCATTAAGGTAAAAACATAACTATTGATTAATCTTCTTGAATTTGAAACCTCTTACTTTCTTTCCTACAAAGAACCTTTGCACAAAACTGCAGGAACATTGAAGTACTGAATCTAAATGGGTGTACAAAGACAACAGACGCGTAAGTATTTTATGTTTTTGGAGGATAAGTCAATTCATTATTTTCTCCTTTTTCCATTTTTCAGTACATGTACTAGCCTTAGCAAGTTCTGTTCCAAACTCAGGCACCTTGACTTGGCTTCCTGTACATCAATAACAAACATGTCTCTAAAAGCTCTGAGGTAAATTTCTTATAATAAGCATGTCAAGTAATGATATGTTTCTCTTATTTTGTTTTATCCTAAGTGAGGGATGTCCACTGTTGGAGCAGTTGAACATTTCCTGGTGTGACCAAGTAACCAAGGATGGCATTCAAGCACTAGTGAGGGGCTGTGGGGGTCTCAAGGCCTTATTCTTAAAAGGCTGCACGCAGGTAATACTCCATGTAGGGCTCGTGAAATTCGGATCATTTTTTTCTTACTTTTTAATCTTTCTAGCTAGAAGATGAAGCTCTCAAGTACATAGGTGCACACTGCCCTGAACTGGTGACTTTGAACTTGCAGACTTGCTTGGTAAACATCCCTTCTCACAACTCTTCTGTTTTTATCTATGGATTTTTTTGCTCTTGTTTTTTAGCAAATCACAGATGAAGGTCTCATTACTATATGCAGAGGGTGCCATAAGTTACAATCCCTTTGTGCCTCTGGCTGCTCCAACATCACAGATGCCATCCTGAATGCTCTAGGTCAGAACTGCCCACGGCTTAGGTAAACATTTCTTGTTTAGCTCAAAAAAATCAGACTTTCACTGTTTTTTTTTTTTTTTTAACAGAATATTGGAAGTGGCAAGATGTTCTCAATTAACAGATGTGGGCTTTACCACTCTAGCCAGGGTAAGTATTTTCTTTAGGTTCCATAGGTTTGTGTAATGTTTGTGTTTGTTTTTGTACTTTGTAGAATTGCCATGAACTTGAAAAGATGGACCTGGAAGAGTGTGTTCAGGTAAGATTGTAGATTTTAATTCAGAAATACAGTACCTAAAATCAACATACGTTATTTCTTTCAGATAACAGATAGCACATTAATCCAACTTTCTATACACTGTCCTCGACTTCAAGTATTGGTGAGTTTAACTTTGAAAACTTTATGTGTTTATCAACATCCTTCCTTGCTCTATTTGGCTGCAGAGTCTGTCTCACTGTGAGCTGATCACAGATGATGGAATTCGTCACCTGGGGAATGGGGCCTGCGCCCATGACCAGCTGGAGGTGATTGAGCTGGACAACTGCCCACTAATCACAGATGCATCCCTGGAGCACTTGAAGAGCTGTCATAGCCTTGAGCGGATAGAACTCTATGACTGCCAGCAAATCACACGGGCTGGAATCAAGAGACTCAGGGTAAAAATGGCTACATAACTCTCCAACTCTAGCTTAAACGTTTAATGTTTCTGTCTTGTTTCAGACCCATTTACCCAATATTAAAGTCCACGCCTACTTCGCACCTGTCACTCCACCCCCATCAGTAGGGGGCAGCAGACAGCGCTTCTGCAGATGCTGCATCATCCTATGACAATGGAGGTGGTCAACCTTGGCGAACTGAGTATTTAATGACACTTCTAGAGCTACCGTGGAGTCTCTCCAGTGGAAGCAACCCCAGTGTTCTGAGCAAGGGTTACAAAGTGAGGGAGGGCAGTGTCCAGATCCCCAGAGCCACACATACATACACATACACACCCTTACCCCCATCCACTCTAGCTTTGTGACCATGGGACTGAAGTTTGTGATGGCTTTTTTATCAAGTAGATTGGTAAAATTTAACCATTCCTGTTGAGGTGCCCATAAGAAAATCATAGGCCAAGATAGGGAGGGGCATTCCAGCAAACCCCGTGTTAATGCTACTGTGGTTTTTAAATTTTTGTCTAGGGGTTTCTTTGGGGATTTTAGAACAGCATCTGCTGTCCTCCGGGGTCAAGAAAAGCATGGAAAGACAATATATGATGTACCCAGGGACCAGAAAGAAAATTTCTTTGCATCTTAGAAATGGTAGACATTCATTGTGACTAAAGAGCTTCTATGCTTCCTTGTTTCCATGCCAACATGCTGAGCATGCTCACAAAGAAGGCTCGTCCATTCCTCCTGTGTTTTAGTATTTGGCCCAGAGGTTTCCTAAATGGTTGCCTTGAAATCACTGTGGTCCAAATGTAATTCTTACACACTCAAATTATCACTGTCTGTAGCACACTTGTGCACCTGTCTTACATTCTCTGTTGCTCCCCCCCACACTCTTGCTCAGTCTGTCACCTGTTCAGTCTGCTTACTCACTCAATTGTTACCCTTTTGCTGTTGTCGTGTTTACAGTTTGCATTTTGAATGATTAGTTGGGATTACCAAACATTTTTTAAAAAGATATTATCAATAAATATTTTTTTAATTCTAAATTTTACCATTAGGGGACCCTGCCTGAATCTTTGCCAACCTGCAAGGAAACTCTAATGAAAGCAAGAAAAGTTATGAGAAGAAACTGTTTTGATGAAAACAGATGCTACCTTTTGGTTTCTATTTTATCTTCTGATATGTGATAATTCGCATGGTATCCCCAATATTCCCCCTACATATTCTTCCTTCTGTCAGACTCCACCAACTGTATCATAAGGAAAGAGAGAGATGTATTATTAGGAAAGAGTGAAAATGATAAATCACAAAACAGAGCCTGAAAGTCCCCAACACCCAAGTTCAGACATTAATGATTAATGTTATTATATATTTACTGAAATCTAGGAGTGATCAGTGGCATCTCTGACCTATGAGGTTGTTTTAACAGGAATGCCACTAGAGGAGCTGTGTATTCTAGCCAGTCTGTTTCTCTCTTTTCCCCCATTTCAGCCTTTCAGGGATACAAGAATGGCTCTATAACAGCTGGTCAATTGTATGTCAGTGTTAATGGATTCATATCTAGTGTTGGCACCCCAAAGGGCCAGAACCTTCCCATAACCTGTCAGTCATCTCTCTTTTCTGCCCCAGTCTTTTTTTTTTTTTTTTTTTTTTTTTAAGACGGGTTCTCACTCTTGCCCAGACTGGAGTGCAGTGGTGCGATCTCGGCTCACCGCAACCTCCACTTCCCAGGCTCAAGCGATTCTCTTGCCTCAGCCTACCGAGTAGCTGGGATTACAGGCATGCACCACTACTGCCTGGCTAATTTTTGTATTTTTAGTAGAGATGGGGTTTCACATGTTGGCCAGCCTGGTCTTGAACTCCTGACCTCAAATGATCCACCTGCCTCAGCCTCCCAAAGTGCTGGGACTACAGGCATGAGCCACCATGCCCGGCCCTGTTCAGACTTCTGAATGAAGTATGAATGTAGCCAGGTGAAGCATTGAGGCAGCTGAAAGAGAACACTGAGAGGAAGTAAGGGGTTTAGTGTCTCTGCTTAGCCTGGGCACTAGAACTGAGGGAGGAATTTAGTGTCCAGGACTCAAGAGTCCAAGAAGAAGCACCCTCTGTCTTCCCAAAAAATCAGAGGATAAAGGAAGTAAAATGAGTTTTTAAAGCATAAGAAGAAAATTTCTAAACCCCAAGATTAGAAACCCAGTGTGATTTTTAGTAGGGTGATTTTGGCGGGGGGTGTCCTTTGAGACATTAATGTGCAATCCATCATAATATTAATCTTCTATATGATCCAGACTATTAAAAGGCTTGTTTTATTTATTTATTTTATTTTATTTTATTTTTTTAGAGATGGGGTCTCGCTATCTTGCCCAGCCTGGACTCAAACTCCTGGGCTCAAGCCTTCCTCCCACCTCAGCCTCCCAAGTAGCTGGGACTACAGGTGTGTGCCACTGTACCCAGCTTAAGAGGTTTGTTTTAATGCTGCAGTTGCTGATTATACCAGCATATATAAGAATAAAGTCTGATTTATTTATCCATTGATTTAGAAGGCAATTGGATGAAAGGGTCTTAGAAGTCTATACTATCCATTAATATTTATCATATTAAATTTATTTTAAATCCTGTTTTATTGTGCCGCTTTAAAAACGCAGATTACTTGTTTATTCATTCCCCTTTCCCCTTATTCTCTTTCAGATTACCTTATAAGGAATATAGTTTTTAACATGAAACTCAGTTTCTTGTCTGTACCCCTACACATAAAAATACATACGTGCATACACACATACTTCCAGATGTGGTTAATAATATTCAGATCCCTAGGTTACTCAAACAAAACTAAAGGAGAGAACTATTTAGGGGCCATCTGCTTTAAAGTTTAAGGTGTTTTGTTGTTGTTTTAGTGCCTGTACAAATTGACCATAAAACCCAGATTGATTAGTGAGTGTGGATTTGAGTTGCCTAAGTTGAGGCTATTAAGGTACTTCTTTACTTAAAAGATAAGTTTAAAAGACTCTATTCATCAGTTCATGATGATCTTGGAAATGCTGTTTCTCTGCTCAAAGGATATACCCACAGGCAGGTCCATGGGGACTTGCTCTGGTGATCTCTGCTATTAAGGCAAATTCCAGCCTGTTTGTGCCAAGAACAGAGTCAAGTGAGAGAGAATGAAGACTCAGAGATGTGCAGCACTGGCTTGTATGTTGTCAGGCAGAAGCCTTGTTCCTTTCTCAAGAAAACTTCAGGCCTATCAAGCTTGGAAGGAAATACATTTTTTTATGCTGATTTGCAGCCTACACCAGCTGATGAATATGCTAGGACTTTGAGAGAACACAAAGCATGGTAAGTTTTGGTCAGGTGGAAAGGAGCCTGACATCTGAACATAATGCTTCCTCTCTCAACATCTGGGATACTTTTGAAAATTCAGTAAGGCTTAATGTAGGAAAAATTCTTTACAGGAAAAGCTAATTGATCTGTTTGTCTAACCTCATAGCCACTCCAAAATATGCCTTTTATAATGGAAAAAAACAGTGAACAGAGAGAAGAGATTTGGGGATAAGTTAGAAGGTACCCTCAAAACTACTGCCGTAAACCTACAGGTGGGCAAGGAGGAATTACTGTAGTGTCTCTGGAGAAAGTTCTTGAACATCCAAATCATCTCTTTTCTAAGCAGTTTTTCCCCTAATCTCATACCTTACATCTTCCAGCATCATTTGCTACATCAATGTCTTTTCATCCTCTTCATCAGCCCCATTGAGCTGACTCCAGCTTATTTTTGCACTGATTTCCACCATTTCCTTCCCACACCCATCCTTTCCCTCTATTTAAAGCCTCCATCTCACCCTCAGTAATGCTGCTGATTTACTCTCAGATGTCTCAAGTCTAGCTTCCTTTTTGAATCCTTCTCCTACTCCAGGGGCTGTCAAAGGCAGCCTTAAAGTTCAGTGACTGTTAGGTGGCTCAGGCCATTTTTCATTGGGTGGTCTTTGGTGTTTGCATACTGAATTTGAATTCAGTTTAAAAGCAAACTGTTGGATATGAGGAAGAAAGGGATATGGCCTTAGCCCTTTTTCCAATATTTGGAATATGAAAGCATATTGTGCTTTGTGTAAAAAATGTTTTCTTCTCCTATTCTGCTCTTGTCTTTACTGAAGGTAAAAGTATTCCTTAAGTAGCTTTTGCAAATTTCTAGTCTGATTTCCACATTCATTAAGTTGATTTAGCAGACATGTAAGTCAGAAGTTTCACATATCCCTTGTATCAAACATTTTATAGGGAAACCTAGTAAATTTATGATGCTTCATTTTGGGCTTTCCAGACTATTTGAGTTATTCAAGATAGCCATAATGTTTTAGTAGCGACATTCTTTTATTACTTCTAATTGCCTTGTAAAATGCATTGTTATGGCCCGGCACGGTGGGTGGATCACAAGGTCAGGAGTTCAAGAACAGCCTGGCCAAGATGGTGAAATGCTGTCTCTACTGAAAATACAAAAATTAGCCAGGTGTGGTGGCAGGTGCCTGTAATCCCAGCTACTCGGGAGGCTGAGGCAGAGAATTGCTTGAACCCGGGAGGTGGAGGTTGCAGTGAGCTGAGATCGCACCACTGCACTCCACCCTGGGCGACAGAGTGAGACTATCTCAAAAAAAAAGAAAGAAAGAAAGAAAAAAATGCATCGTTACTAGTTTGATAGCCCACTAATGCCATGGGGGACTAAACAAAATATGTGATGAAACCTGTCTTGGTTTGAAGTTGTTAGAAAGTGTGAGAGTGTCACTGGAAAGAAGAGAGTGGCTTCCTGCCTGCTTGTTTAGTCAGCATGTCCTTAGGTGACTGTGTTGTTGGGAGAAGAGCACTCATGGGTCATGGGTGACCCTTGGCCATTTTATGTTTATTGTGCTGAAAGTCACAGGCGGCTCATGCCAGTTGCTACCAGTGAGAGGAGGGGTTTAAAGGAAATTGCTCTATTTTGCCTTATTCCTCCTTATGTGTATGATTTAAGGGTAGGCTTTTATCCTGGTTGTATCTCCTGGCTGACAGACTTTCTCAATCATATGTTTGAGCTCTGAAGCATTTTACAAAAAGATTGCCTCTCTATCTGCCTGCCAATCCTAGAATCTTTAGCCACCTCAAACCCAGGCACTGTGAATTAGCCAAGTCCTGTTTGAGAAGAAATGTAGGATGTTTGGTTGGAATTCTTGAGACAGAACCTCTCTCCCCATTAATGATGTTGTACCAAAGAATTCTAAAGCAGTAAAAGGATAATGGGGAAAAATGGAGTCACAGCCTTTCCTCGCCTATATTTCTTTTTTTTTTTTTTTTTTTTGACATGGAGTCTCGCTCTGTCACCCAGGTTGGAGTGCCATGGCACAATCTCAGTTCACTGCAACCTCTGCCTCCTGGGTTCAAGTGATTCTTCTGTTTCAGCCTCCCAAGAGGCCAGGATTACAGGTGCCCACCACCACGCCCAGCTAATGTTTGTATTTTTCATAGAGATGGGGTTTTGCCATGTTGGCCAGGCTAGTCTCGAACTTCTGACCTCAAGTGGTCCACCTGCCTTGGCCTCCCAAAGTGCTGGGATTACAGGTGTAAGCCACCGCACCTGGCCAGTTTCTATCATAAATTTTAAATGTAAGATTGGAAGATACAGAGAGCTGTATAAAATCATACCAGTAGGGTATAATTAGCCCAGGTAGTTTAGGAATAAAATTGGGTTGTATCCGAGTGCCCTAACTTGACATTTTGATTCTCCAGCAAAGAACATAGGTTACTAGGTTACTAACCTTGCCTTCTCACTTGGGATAAACTTTTTTTTTTTTTCTTGTTGCCCAGGCTGGAGTGCAATAGTGAGATCTCGGCTCACCGCAACCTCCGCCTCTTGGGTTCAAGCGATTCTCCTCCCTTAGCCTCCCGAGTAGCTGGAATTACAGCCTGTGCCACCACGCCCGGCAAAATTTGTATTTTTAGTAGAGACGGGGTTTCACCATGTTGGTCAGGCTGGTTTCAAACTCCCAACCTCAGGTGATCTGCCCACCTCAGCCTCCCAACATGCTAGGATTACAGGCGTGAGCCACTGCGCCCAGCCCAGGATAAACATTCTACCTGCCTGAAAGTACCATAAGAGGCAAGTGAGTTTCTTGCATGATGGGCTTCTGCAGCTTCCCCCTCAAGTCACATCTACCTGTTGTATTTATTTATTTATTTATTTTTGAGACAGAGTCTCGCTCTGTTTCCCAGGCTGGAGTGCAGTGGCGTGATCTCGGCTCACTGCAAGCTCCACCTCCCAGGTTCACGCCATTCTCCTGCCTCAGCCTCCCAAGTAGCTGGGACTACAGGCTCCCGCCACCACGCCCGGCTAATTTTTTGTATTTTTAGTAGAGACGGGGTTTCACCCTGTTAGCCAGGATGGTCTCGATCTCCTGACCTCATGATCCACCCGCCTCGGCCTCCCAAAGTGCTGGGATTACAGGCGTGAGCCACCGCGCCCGGCCCGTTGTATCTATTTTTTTTAGACGCATCAATTCAGTGTCTCTGAAGCCTTTGATCGTTAGGAAGGTCAGTACATAACCTCTTAGGTGAAGCTGAGTTGATCTTTGGAGCCCAAGAGAGTTAATTTTCAGGAGAAAAAGAATTAGGGCAAGCTCCCCTGTGGGATGTTAAGAGAAAGTCCATATGCGCTTCTTCCATCTCTGCCTCTTGTTTTTAAATAAGTGCTTGTGAAGTTCAGTTTATAGAGGTTGAGTCTCAGTGCTTCCTCAGCCAGGGTGGTTTATTGCTGTTTTACAAAGAACCATGAACAAGCAAAATCCTATCAATAGTCCTTTCTGTTTTATGTTTTATAGTCTTATTTTGAAGAATCGGCATGGTAAAATGATAGACAAGTTTCAAATAAAGCAGATAATTAGCTCTAGAATTGGGGTACTTTGCCTCAGGTACAGCATCTGTCTTGAATACATAGTGATGGCTGTGTCACACATGGGTACATTTACTTTCCTCTCTGATCAACTGCACCCCTTTTTACTGGCAAAGAGGGCTCCTACTTTCTACACACTTAACCAGTCAAACAGATAGGTTTTGGCACCACCGAAAGAACCACAAGTGCACCCCAGCTGCATCTGGGCATGGTTTTGGTACTAGGACTAGAGAAGTGAGCAGTAAATGACAGTCCTTACCCTAGGAAGAGATGGGAGAAGAGAGGTGTCCAGACATATTTACCTTTTCTCTTCTGTCATGCCCCAAGAACCAAGGATCATCTTTGAAGTGACGTCTTTTTTGTTAAATTGGAAGAAGAAAACTTTGCAGCCAGGCGTGGTGGCTCACGCCTGTAATCCCAGCACTTTGGGAGGCCGAGGCGGGCGGATCACAAAGTGTCAGGAGTTTGAGAACAGCCTGGCCAACATGGTGAAACCCCATCTCTACTGAAAATACAAAATCCCAGCTACTTGGGAGGCTGAGGCAAGAGAATCACTTGAACCTGGGAGGCGGATGTTGCAGTGAGCCGAGATCACGCCACTGCACTCCAGCCTGGGCAACGGAGTGAGACTCCATCTCACAAAAAAGAGAAAAGAAAAGAAAACTTTGCTTCACTAAGTTTCTCTTGCCATTATCTCATTAATTCAGATCTGTACCTCATTGCTGCTCACACATATATGTTTCTTACCTTAGCCTGAACCTTCTCAGGCCTTGAAGTCATTATTCTACTCTTTTTTTTTCTTTTCCTTTTTTATGGCACTAGAGAATGAAAACCTAAGGTCTTAGAAAATCTTAACTTGAAAAAGTCTCTAACTGGCATGATTTGATTACTTTTTTCCCCTGTGGACAAATAATTTTCTTTCCTATATAATAGATTTTTAGTAAGTGAAACCTTTGCTGCTGCTTTCCTGGGTTTACATTAGTTTTTTCCTGCCCTTAAGAATAATTTATCTGTGCTTCTCTGATGACTGTTAATTTCTAATAGTGCAGGAAGGGATGAGCTTTTGATTTCTTCTCACTCCCCTCCTCACCCTACTTCCAAATTACACACTAACTTCTAACCCTTACAGCCTGTTGGCACATACACAAGATCCACGAGACCATGCTCCTCAGAAGCTACCCATGTCCTTTCTCACCATGGTGTGGCTCTTGGAGCCCTGAGTATCTGTGACTACCCACTCCAAAGGTTGACTGTAAGAGGAGAGCGGCCTTCTTAATTTTGCATTTCTTAATTTTGTTTTTCTCCATTCCTGTTTTATGACTTGGCCTTCAGATGCTTCCTACTCTGGCCTCCTCCTTTTTTCTCCTAGGAATTGTTTCCAGGTAACCTACCATGTGCACTTCTCAGCTGCTCTGCTCACCTTTGCCCACCTTCCCGTGACCCTGAGAGTACAGATCCGAATAATGTGGCCTGTGCAGAGCTCAGAGAACTGTGAGGACTACCCATGCCTGTCAGACTCTGCTCAGGGACAGAGATGGATGGGTAAATGGTGCTGTTGGAGACATTTTTATCTTCATACCAGGCTCTGTTTCATCCCTGCACCCCGCACCCCCACTCACTCCCCTGAGGGGGTAAAATGCAGAGGTGGTTGACCTGAAGGGTCTGATTCCCTCCTTCCCAAGCCTTAGGGCCTACCCTGGAGTGCTGCAGTGTGTGAGAGCTGCTGCTTGCTTGTTTCTCCACTAGGCCTGCTCCAAATGCTTAGCCAATCTCTGGAGCCGACACAGTTGCCTACGGGGTGACTTAGCACCAGGTTCCATTAGCTCTCCAAGTGACTGTTTCCACCCAGTACTTTTGGCGCTTGAGGATGGGGGGAGGGGGATTATTTAAAATAAATAAAATCCGAGGTGGCAGTAGAGGATTCCTTTTGCTTTAAAAATCTTTGGACTAAAAAAAAAAAAAAAAAGTTTTTTATATATAAATATATAAAGTAAATTGTTATGTAACTATTATTGTTTCTTGTATGTTCTAATTTTGTTTTATGATGTAATTAAAGAAAGTAAGCTGTGAAGACTTTTCATTTTCCTGTGGAAATAGCCTGAC